TGAGCTTGAGAAAGAATCTATATTCCGCTGTTGTTGAACTAAATATTGCATAAATGTCAATTAGATCAATTTGATATTTTTCAGTTCAACTATATCCTTGCTCATTTGCTTCTGCTGGATGTATTAATTACTTTTTAAAAATGGTATGAAAGCATTCTATTATAATACTGAGTTTACCTATTTTTCCTTGCAGTTTTATCTTCTTTTGCCTCACATATTTCGGTGCTCTGTTTTTAAGTACATACATATTAAGTATTGTTATGTCTTCCCAAATAACTGATCCCTTTAACTTTATGTAATGTCCCTGTTTATACCTGATAAATTTCCTTGTTCTGAAGTCTGCTTTTCTTGAAATTAACATACCTACTTCAGCTATTTTTTTAATTAGTGTCAGCCTGGTATAGCTTTCTCTATCCTTTTGCTTTTAATGTATTTTCTTGTGGATAACACACGATTGGGCTTTGTTTGTTTTTGAAATCCATTCTGACAATCTCTTTTTTAATTGGTGTAATCAGATTATTCACATTTAAAGTGGTTATTGATACAGTTGGATTAATATCTACAATGTCTGTAACTGTTTTGTATGTGTCTCACTTGACTTTCATATCTAATTTTGAATTTGTAATTTCATATTCTTTGCCTTAAAGAGAACGCTTGCAGATCCCTCAAAACCTGGAGACACCCCCCACCTTGCACACATTATACCGGTATGTGATGGTAGAAAAGCTGCACATCAGTCTTGGCAGGCAGGGCAGGAGGGATGCAGGGATTCACAGATGCGACTGTGCAACGCACAGATGCACTGGGTCTTTGCTTGGTGGGTTCGAAGCCTCCAGACGCTGACAAACACTGCAGCCAATGAGTGGGTTCCTATGGTCCGATATGGAGGGCAAGGGGCGGGACTCCCTCCTGCCTCTCCCTGGCTGGGTTCAGAGCCTCCGCGGAGAGACTGCGTTGGGCCCAGAGTGGGCGTGGCTTACGTGTCCGCCGGCTTTCCTGGCAGGCCTGGCGGGGGGGCCAGGTTGCCATGACGACCGCGGCTAGGTCGCGGCAGACTCGGTTGGTGACTCCGGGCGCGTCGAAGATCTTGTACCTGTCGTTCGCAGTGGCTCACTTTCCCAGTAATCCATAAGAACAGCAGGGATAACAGGGTCCCATGTCGTTTTTTTGTCAGAATTCCTCGACTGGCGACCCTGTGCCCGACAGGCTGCACCGCGCCCGGCGCACTGACTCCGGCCTCTGCGCGCGCCCCCTGGCCGGCTCCGGGGTGGGGAGGGGGCTTCGCAGATCCCCAGAAAACCGCCCGGCGAGCCACGAGCCCGTGGACTGCAGGCTCCGCTTCCTCGCGGGGTGTTCACTTTGTATCAGTGTGCTGATTTGCCGCCAGTTAGAAGCACCTTAAAAAGGGGCCGGGGGCCGTAGGAGGGGGGCTTGTCTGAAGGAGGCTCTGGGCTTGCTGATCCACGCAGCGGTTTGTCGCGAGGCTGCGGGGGAACGGCCCACGGCCGCGGTAACAGGGCTTCGTCTTCTTTGCAGAGCCATGGGCAGCAGGAAGAAGGAAATTGCCCTGCAGGTAAGCCTCAAGGGGCGCTAGCTTCCAGCTCTGTAATACGGCATTTGATCCTCTTTGGCTTTAGGTCAACATCAGCACCCAAGAGCTTTGGGAGGAAATGCTCAGTTCCAAAGGACTAACTGGTAATTCAAAGTAAAATAACTTTTTAGATCCAACTGAATGTTCCTGCTTCTTGGTTCCACACAGTTGTTGATGTCTATCAAGGCTGGTGTGGCCCCTGCAAACCTGTGGTGAGCCTCTTCCAGAAGATGAGGATCGAGGTCGGCCTGGACCTTCTGCACTTTGCATTAGTAAGATTCTCTCTCAGCCAACAGTCATACAACCAGGGTACCTGCTGATAGTGGCTTTCTTTAGGCAGAGGCAGATCGTCTTGATGTCCTCGAAAAGTACAGAGGGAAGTGCGAGCCAACCTTTCTGTTTTATGCAGTAAGTACATTTTCAGAATCAGAACTATTTGAGAGTATTTCATGCTGTTTGTAACGTATTCTAGGGAGGAGAACTGGTGGCTGTGGTTAGAGGAGCAAATGCCCCACTGCTGCAGAAAACCATCCTAGACCAGCTGGAGGCCGAAAAGAAAGTGCTGGCTGAAGGCAGAGAACGGAAAGTGGTAACTGGAGGTCACTTCTATAAGCAGCTAACACTACTTTCTTTTAATGACCAATTTGTACTAGATTAAAGATGAGGCTCTTTCTGATGAAGATGAATGTGTTTCCCATGGAAAGAATAATGGTGAAGATGAGGACATGGGTGAGTGCAGAACCAATGAGCAAGGGAAAAAATCAGCATCTGACAGCACCATTTTTTGGCTTAGTTTCATCAGAGAGGACCTGTACCTTGGCCATCATTAAACCAGATGCAGTGGCCCATGGAAAGACTGATGAGATTATCATGAAGGTAAGAGAGACAACACTTACCATGCACCACTGACCCTTTTAGAATATTTATATATATTCTACAGATTCAGGAAGCTGGGTTTGAAATTCTAACAAATGAAGAGAGAACCATGACAGAGGCAGAAGTGCGACTTTTCTACCAACACAAAGCTGGAGAGGTCAGCTCATCTACTTCCACAAGTTCAACACACCCTGGTCACTGTTTTCCCTCCCTGTGCCTAGGAGGCATTTGAGAAGCTGGTACATCACATGTGCAGTGGACCAAGCCACCTCCTGATCCTCACCAGGACTGAGGGCTTCGAGGACGTGGTCACTACCTGGCGAACCGTCATGGGCCCCCGTGACCCCAATGTGGCCAGGAGGGAGCAGCCAGAAAGGTGATGTCACCAGCTGTGGTCCTTTCATCCATTTGTTTCTTTTACATTTTGCCAATGTTCCCAGTCTCCGAGCTCAGTACGGCACAGAAATGCCCTTCAATGCCGTCCATGGAAGCCGGGACAGAGAAGATGCTGACAGAGAACTGGCATTGCTCTTCCCCAGTTTGAAATTTTCAGACAAAGATACAGAAGCCCCTCAGGGTAAGTCATCAAGGCAGACTTGGTCTTTATTATACCCCTTGTCCTCTACCCTCTCCCAATGTAGTTGGACCCGCTCATGCTTGGACTCTCTGACAGTCTTCTAACTCGTCTCTCTGCCTCCTGATCATCCTGCCTGCAGTCTATCCTGGGTTCTGCAGTTGGACTGATTTCTCCATGGACTACAGGGTCAAGGTGAGATTCTTCAGCCTGGTACAAGGCCCTCTGCCACTGACTCCCAGCTTCACCACTTCTTTCAGGACATACCCATGGCCCTGGCCAGACCAGGCCAGGCTCTTACTACTCTAAGCAGGTCTTATCTTCCCCTTTCTATTGTCTTCTACCCTCCTCTGTCCTCCCAGCACTTTTTGTTGCCTCTCAGCACAGCTGGCACTTCCAATTTCATATCATTCTGTTCTATCTTCCAACTAGACTAACATCTCCTTGAGGGTGGCTTTGTCTCCCCAGTACACAAGTGGTACGTGGTATCTAGGTCTGTGGGCGGAATCCAGTTTCCCTTCTTGCACTTTGTTTTGGGCGCTGCTGCTGAGTAATCCCCTGGAGTCTTCCCCACTGAAGAGCCCACAGTGACCACTCATATACTGGCTCTCTCTAGACTCAGTGAATCAGAATTTCTAGGGATGGGGCCCAGAAATCTGCACTTTAAAAACTTCCCCAGGTGATTCTAATGCAGCCAACCCAGCCTTGAGACCCACTGCTCTCCTGTATTTGCTACCTTGGCTATATATTGGAATCATCTGGGGAGCTTTAAGAACCACTTATGCCTGGAGCCCACCCCGAGAGATTCTGATTTAATTGGCCTGGTGTAAAAATTCCCAGGTGATTCTAATATGCAGCCAAAGTAAAGAACCTCTGATCTATACAGGCCTCCTTACAGACTAGCTGCTTCACTGGTCACATTGCACTTCTCATTTCTCACAAATGCACCTTCTTCTCCATCATGCTTATCTGCCTGTAGTCCTCATATGTGCTTCCTCTGCTCAAAACGAAAGGCTCATCCTCCCACCCACTCTCTCCTCTCACCTTCTTCAAGTGCATCTCACCATCCTCCTCATCAGCTCTCTCCTGGCAGGGACTGTCACTTACTTCTCACTCTCCCTCCTTGAATCTGGTATAGAGTTGGCTCCAACGGGGCACTCAGTGTTGACTGACCAGCTGACTTGGGCTAGTTCCACTGATTCTCATACCAGGGCAACTCTAGAGGGTGCTTGGGCCAGATGGTCCAAGAACAGAGCCTCTGCCCAGGATCTCAGGGGCACCTGCTAGCTTCCCTGTGCAAGACACTCTTCCCATAATTTTTTTCAAAACAAATCTCACCAATCTCTTACCTTCCTCTTCATTCCATATGAGGTTTGATATACAAAACATGGCTGCAAGCTGCAGTTTAACATGTGAATGGCCCTATTAATACAGAAAAAGAAAAAAAAATCAAAATGGTGG